CCTATAGAAGAACTAATGTTAGTATAAGTAACATGAAAACATTCTCCTCCGCATAAGCCTGCGTCAGATTAAAACACTGAACTGACAATTAACAGCCCAATATCTACAATCAACCAACAAGTCATTATTACCCTCACTGTCAACCCAACACAGGCATGCTCATAAGGAAAGGTTAAAAAAAGTAAAAGGAACTCGGCAAATCTTACCCCGCCTGTTTACCAAAAACATCACCTCTAGCATCACCAGTATTAGAGGCACCGCCTGCCCAGTGACACATGTTTAACGGCCGCGGTACCCTAACCGTGCAAAGGTAGCATAATCACTTGTTCCTTAAATAGGGACCTGTATGAATGGCTCCACGAGGGTTCAGCTGTCTCTTACTTTTAACCAGTGAAATTGACCTGCCCGTGAAGAGGCGGGCATAACACAGCAAGACGAGAAGACCCTATGGAGCTTTAATTTATTAATGCAAACAGTACCTAACAAACCCACAGGTCCTAAACTACCAAACCTGCATTAAAAATTTCGGTTGGGGCGACCTCGGAGCAGAACCCAACCTCCGAGCAGTACATGCTAAGACTTCACCAGTCAAAGCGAACTACTATACTCAATTGATCCAATAACTTGACCAACGGAACAAGTTACCCTAGGGATAACAGCGCAATCCTATTCTAGAGTCCATATCAACAATAGGGTTTACGACCTCGATGTTGGATCAGGACATCCCGATGGTGCAGCCGCTATTAAAGGTTCGTTTGTTCAACGATTAAAGTCCTACGTGATCTGAGTTCAGACCGGAGTAATCCAGGTCGGTTTCTATCTACNTTCAAATTCCTCCCTGTACGAAAGGACAAGAGAAATAAGGCCTACTTCACAAAGCGCCTTCCCCCGTAAATGATATCATCTCAACTTAGTATTATACCCACACCCACCCAAGAACAGGGTTTGTTAAGATGGCAGAGCCCGGTAATCGCATAAAACTTAAAACTTTACAGTCAGAGGTTCAATTCCTCTTCTTAACAACATACCCATGGCCAACCTCCTACTCCTCATTGTACCCATTCTAATCGCAATGGCATTCCTAATGCTTACCGAACGAAAAATTCTAGGCTATATACAACTACGCAAAGGCCCCAACGTTGTAGGCCCCTACGGGCTACTACAACCCTTCGCTGACGCCATAAAACTCTTCACCAAAGAGCCCCTAAAACCCGCCACATCTACCATCACCCTCTACATCACCGCCCCGACCTTAGCTCTCACCATCGCTCTTCTACTATGAACCCCCCTCCCCATACCCAACCCCCTGGTCAACCTCAACCTAGGCCTCCTATTTATTCTAGCCACCTCTAGCCTAGCCGTTTACTCAATCCTCTGATCAGGGTGAGCATCAAACTCAAACTACGCCCTGATCGGCGCACTGCGAGCAGTAGCCCAAACAATCTCATATGAAGTCACCCTAGCCATCATTCTACTATCAACATTACTAATAAGTGGCTCCTTTAACCTCTCCACCCTTATCACAACACAAGAACACCTCTGATTACTCCTGCCATCATGACCCTTGGCCATAATATGATTTATCTCCACACTAGCAGAGACCAACCGAACCCCCTTCGACCTTGCCGAAGGGGAGTCCGAACTAGTCTCAGGCTTCAACATCGAATACGCCGCAGGCCCCTTCGCCCTATTCTTCATAGCCGAATACACAAACATTATTATAATAAACACCCTCACCACTACAATCTTCCTAGGAACAACATATGACGCACTCTCCCCTGAACTCTACACAACATATTTTGTCACCAAGACCCTACTTCTAACCTCCCTGTTCTTATGAATTCGAACAGCATACCCCCGATTCCGCTACGACCAACTCATACACCTCCTATGAAAAAACTTCCTACCACTCACCCTAGCATTACTTATATGATATGTCTCCATACCCATTACAATCTCCAGCATTCCCCCTCAAACCTAAGAAATATGTCTGATAAAAGAGTTACTTTGAT